GTTACTACAAATCAAGAACTAGGAAGAGATGACTAGACTAGGATAAGTATTTGACACCAGATGGTGAAAAAAAAAAAACCAGTGTTTTCAAATAGAAACTCTTATTTCCTGTGTGATTAATGAGTTAGAATTAGTACTGGAGCTATCTCTATGAGATGTGGATTTCATTTTGGGGGGTGGTACATACTCAACAGATGAAATTTTGGGTCATATGGTAGTTCTATTTTGATTTTCCAAGGAACCATTATACTGTTTTTCATAATGTACCAATAACATTTCTGCCCTGTAAGGGTCCCCTTTTCTGCACAACCTAAAAGGGTTTCACTCTCTCCACACCTTTGCCATCATTACTTTTTATCTCTTGACTTTTTGCTAATACCCGTCCTAACAGGTGTGAGGTGATAGTTCATTGTGGTTCATTTGCATTCTCTGATTATTAATGATGTTGAGCACATTTTCATAAACCTGTCAGCCAGTTGTGGGTTTTCTTTCGAGAAATGTCTATTAAAGTCCTTTACCTATTCGTAAACCAGACTATTTTTTTTTTTTTTTTTGCTATTGAGCTGTATGAGTTCTTTATATACTTTGGATATTAACTCGTTATTAGATATATGGTTCACAAATAGTTTCTCCCAAACCATACCCTGCCTTTTCATTTTGTTGATTGTTGACTGTGCAGAAGCTTTTAGTTTCCAGGCTGCTCACTTGCCCTACATATTTCAGCTTCCTAGACCCCCACAATGTGTGAATGTGTGAGCCAATTGCTTAGAGTAAAGCATATCGTATATAATATTATTCATAAATAAATACCATACAATAGTAAATAGATGTTTATGACATATATTACACACACACACACACACACACACACACACACACTCACACAAATATCCTGTTGGCTTAGTTTCTCCTTCTCTGAGGAACCCAGCCTGATACAAATACCCAGCTGAGCGAGTGTCTTTGCTGATCTTCACCGCCTGAAGCCAGTGCTTTAAACCATGAGAATGAAACATTGAGGGGCACTATGTGGACACTGGGAGAAGGAAGTGAGATGGAAAAGTTCTTTGATTGCATCCAAGAAGTGAATGGTCCTCAAGGTGCAGCAGAGGAATTTGTAGGAGAGAGGGATTTGTGACGTATAAGGCCTTCCTTCCCGCCCAGGGCGACCATTGGCTGGGTAGTGGAGTGTTGACCAATCACAGCTCAGGGGCGTGATTGTCTCGTCCTGGGATCGCGAGAGGGGTATATACAGGGAGGCCAGGCAGCCTGGAGTTAGCCGACCGTTGCGAGACGTTGAGCTGCGGAAGATGAGTCCAAAGCCGAGAGCCTCGGGACCTCCGGCCAAGGCCACGGAGGCAGGAAAGAGGAAGTCCTCCTCTCAGCCGAGCCCCAGTGACCCGAAGAAGAAGGTGAGTGACCCTCCCAAGCTCCTCCTCGTCTTGCCCTTCTGTGATCTCCCTGTTGTCCTTCCAGACTACCAAGGTGGCCAAGAAGGGAAAAGCAGTTCGTAGAGGGAGACGCGGGAAGAAAGGGGCTGCGACAAAGATGGCGGCCGTGACGGCACCTGAGGCGGAGAGCGCGCCAGCGGCACCCGGCCCCAGCGACCAGCCCAGCCAGGAGCTCCCTCAGCACGAGCTGCCGCCGGAGGAGCCAGTGAGCGAGGGGACCCAGCACGACCCCCTGAGTCAGGAGGCCGAGCTGGAGGAACCACTGAGTCAGGAGAGCGAGGTGGAAGAACCACTGAGTCAGGAGAGCCAGGTGGAGGAACCACTGAGTCAGGAGAGCGAGGTGGAAGAACCACTGAGTCAGGAGAGCCAGGTGGAGGAACCACTGAGTCAGGAGAGCGAGGTGGAGGAACCACTGAGTCAGGAGAGCCAGGTGGAGGAACCACTGAGTCAGGAGAGCGAGATGGAAGAACCACTGAGTCAGGAGAGCCAGGTGGAGGAACCACCGAGTCAGGAGAGCGAGATGGAAGAACTACCGAGTGTGTAGACGGCCAAGTACTCCCCTATCTCCGAGAGCAGCGACTAAGTTCAGGCCCAGCCGCCAGACCTCAGAGATCTCACCAGCGGGGTGCTTGCCATTCTGAAGATAATAAAATGAATGTGTTGCAAATTGATCTGAGTGACTCTGTGTTCTCTGATGGTGGGG